GGGCGCCCCGCCGCTCACCTGCTCCAGGCCGCCTGCAGGGCAGGCGCGGGGCGAGCGGCGACCAGCTGCTCTCTCGGCCGCCCCTTTATTCCGGCTCCATCCGCGGCGGCGCGGCCTACGCGCGCTGCCAATCCCCGGCCTCGCGTAGCGGCTGCGGCCGGACCGGGGGCGGGGGACGGGCTAGCGGCGGCCGGAACGGAGGAAGCGACGCGCGCTGCCGGAGTAGCGGGGCCGGGGCGAGGAGCGCCGGGAGGGCGGGCGGACGGACCGATGGCCTTGCGGAGACGGGCGGACGGGCGGGCGGCGCGGGGGCCAGGGAGGCGGGGCCGGGGGAGGAGCGGCATCCCGGGCGGCGGCGGCCAATGCGGGAGGAGCGGGCGGCGCGGAGCGAGGCCGCCCCCTGCCGGGGACCCCGTGGCCGGGCCAGGTCGGACAAGCCGGGTGCTCCGGGCGGTTTTCGAGTCGCCAGGCCTGGGCGCCTCGACTAACCGAGGAAGGGCGCTCTGCTTCCGGCCACCCCGCTCGGGCTTAGGGGAGGGGGCTCCGGGTGACCGCCCTCGGCCCGGCTCTGCGCAGGAGAGGAGGGGCCTCCTAGAGGCTCTGGTCTGCCACAATTGATCCGCCCCTAACTGCTCAGCTTGGCTTTTAGGGGCTTGGACTTTGGGCTGGTTTGAGGAGGGGGCTCCAGGACCTCTGATCCTGGCCGGGCTCGGGGCAGGCAGGGGTCTCCGCTGGGTCTAGTGCGCTGACCCGGGACTGTCGTGTCTGGTATGTCTGGTCCCGGGTGGCTGCAGACAGCAGCGGGCAGAAAGGTGAGGGCCCTGAGCGATATATGAAATGGGTACACGAAGGCTGGGGAGGTCCCAGCGGGGTGCCGGGAGGCTGCAGGTGACCAGATCCGCGTGCGCAGCCGGCAGACAGCTTGGAGTCGGTGGGCTGAATCTTCACCACTGTCCTGCCGGGTTCCGCCCCTCCCGGCTCCGCCCCGAGGCGGTGCCAGCCCAGGCCCCGCCCCTGGGAGGGCGCTTCCGGCACAGCGGAACTCCGGGTGCCGGTTGAGGTTGCTGGTGGACCTGCTCTGGTGGTCTTGGATGAGGCCCCATGAGCGCGGCGCCCCTGGTGGGCTACAGCAGCAGCGGCTCCGAGGATGAGTCCGAGGACGGGATGCGGACCAGGCCGGGGGATGGGAGCCACCGTCGGTGAGGAGTGAGGAAGTCTCTCCGGAGGGCGCAATGTACTCATTTTTCTTTTTTTCTTTTGCAGTGGCCAGAGCCCCCTTCCCAGGCAGAGATTTCCAGTACCTGACAGTGTGCTGAACATGTTCCCGGGCACCGAGGAGGGGCCTGAAGATGACAGCACAAAACACGGGGGACGGGTGCGCACCTTCCCCCACGAGCGAGGCAACTGGGCCACCCACGTCTATGTACCATGTGAGTGATGTGTGAAAGGCAAGTTGCCAAGAAACGGCCCGCCCTCTTTACTCCTCCCCTCCAGATGAAGCCAAGGAGGAGTTCCTGGATCTGCTTGATGTGTTGCTGCCCCATGCCCAGACATATGTCCCCCGGCTGGTAAGGATGAAGGTGTTCCACCTCAGCCTGTCCCAGAGTGTGGTTCTGCGCCACCACTGGATCCTCCCCTTCGTGCAGGCTCTGAAAGCCCGTATGACCTCCTTCCACAGGTGAGTGCTTCTTCCCTCTGCCTCTCCACTCCTTCTAATCATGCCTTGCTCTTTCTGTGATCAGCCCCCATCCAGGACCTCATTGCCTCATTGGAACCAAAGATGCCCCTGTCACCCAGGAAATTCCAAAGGATTTAGGAGCTCTGCGTCAGGAGCCAGGATCACAGACCAGATAATAGAACAAAAGATGCTCCTAGCACCCCTGCTGCTTAGGAAATGACACAGGTTTTAGGATCTCTGTGTCAGGAACTGGAGGCTGAGACCAACACATATGTTATCATTTCACAGTGATAGGTCAAACAGGTCATGGTAATGGTGGGAGCTACCTCACTGGGGGCCTATGGGGGTGAAAGGAGATCATGGGTGCCCTCAGCACACCACTTGGGTGAAGGGTTAGTACCAGACCCCACTTCTGGTTTTGTCTGCCAGCCTGGGGCTTTTTTTTTCCCCTTACCTATTAGATTATTTCATAACTCTTTTCCTACCAGAAATGCATCTCCTGCTAGACTGGTCCAGATCAAAACCCTGCTCTTTCACTGAGGCTCTCCCGGTTGGCATATCCTGCAGAATCCCTCCGTCCAGAGATCAGTCGGTCCTGTGGTTGTTTCACAGGTGACTCCTCTGTCCAGAGATCAGTCGGTCCTGTGGTTGTTTCACAGGTGACACCTCCGTCCAGAGATCAGTTGGCCCTGTGGTTGTTTCACAGGTGACCCCTCCATCCAGAGATCAGTTGGTCCTGTGGTTCTTTACCCCTGGTGGTCATTTCACTCACCCTCATATGCAGTCGTTCCTGTGTCCATCTTCCTTCCTGGAGCCCACATTCCTCCAGGCCAGGACTGTGGCTTCTCTCTGAATTGCCCCACAGCTTTTTTCCAAGTGCTCTGCTCACAGTAGACATCAAATAGATGCTTGTTGAGTCATGGTGCGGGAATGAGGGAGCCTAGAGAATATCTTTCTGGATCCTCTACTGTTGATACTAGAAGGAGCCTAAGAAGCCACCCGGCTGATGGTTTTCTGACCCTGCCTTTATCAGCAGAGCCTTTTTTCAAATGAGGTGTTGCACAAAAGCCTGATGTGTGGCTGTGTAAAACAGAAATAAACAGTCTTCTAGCCAAAGCCCCATTCCCACAGTTCAGGGGGCCATAGGCCCAGGAATTCCATAGGATGTCACTGCCCAACTAGGAAACTGCTCAGTTAGCTGAACCCCTTCTGAGGGCCAGAGGAGGACAGGATTTGTCCCAATCCAGACACTCGGCCAGGGAATAAGGGCTGAAACTCATCTCTCAACCTAGTCCAGCCCTCCCCCTCTTTGGATTGTCATTATCAAGTTGATTGATTGTATATTATCAGGACTCTCTTAACCACAGGTGCCAGAAGCCCATGCCAGAAGCCCAACCCAAAGTGGCTTAAACCAAAGAGAAATTTATAGGCTGGTATAACTAAAAGATTCAGAGGTAGCACTGGCTCATGCATGAGTGGACCGGGGTGACAAGATATCAGATGGCACCTGACTGTCACCACCACAGGCAGACTGTTCACCATCTCAGCTCTGTCCCCTTCCTTTGTCACAATGACGAAGCCACCGCATCTCCCGGCTAATGGTGTACCAGCCTGGAAAGACAGCCTCCCTCTCTGATTGGCTTCAGCACAAGTCACAGGAATGACTGCCTGGTCTGACCCGTCTCCTGTGTGCTTTCTTTGGGAGTAAAGAGTTAACAGGCCCTTCCCCCTTCCACAGAGAGTGCTTCCCTTATCCTGCGGAAGCTCTGCCCCTGGATGAAGGAGGAGAGCGGCTATGTTAGTGCTGATGACTGGCACACTGCACTTGCGCTAGGAAGACAGCATGAACTGCACCCCTCCAGGGAAGCCACGGCCTGGGCTCCCCTGCATACAGTGGTTCCTTAACTGGGCACGAGTCCCTTGCTGGGACTTAGGAAAACTCTGCCTAAAGTCCATTGCAAGAAATACTGATCCCTGTGGGATGTATATGTGGCTGGTTCCCTTGCTCACTGAGAGACTAGAAAACAGCACCTGGACCCCTGGGCTGGTTCCCTCTGAGGAAAGGATCTGTGTCATGAGTGAAGCCCGGGCAGGTGTGGTCTGTTCAACTTTGATCATCTGGTTGAGCCTAAGGTGACCAAGAGTGGGCGGTGCACCCCTGATTCTGTTGCTGTGACTGAGGAAATGCTAAGCTCTGTTTGGCCAGGCCTGGGCAGCCTGCCTCTGGAGTAGGGGTGGAGAGCCATCCTGCAACACGAGGTTACCAGGAGAAGGAGTTTTGGTTGGGCACAGACATCCAGTGTCCACTCCAGGATGTTTGGGAGACACCTTGAGAACTCTTCCTAAAAGCTGCACTTAACCAAGCTCCTGGTGGTTCTGTGATCCCTTACATTTTCTCCAGAGGCAGAGAGTTGGCTGACTGACTTTTGCCCTTGGGCAGATTGTGAGGCTCTACCCAGCATGCTGGTATATTATGTTCCCTCAGATGGGGGTGAGACCCTTGGCCTGGGGGCTGTAAAATGATCTGTTTCTGTGAGGAGACTTTCCATGGTGAGATTGCTAGTGTCTCAGAGAATAAAGGACAGAACCAGTCCAAGTCAAAGCACTTACCTAGCTGAGCCTGACTCTTCCCGTGTT